TTCTCTATTTCCTTGAGATGTGACCTTAGGTCTATTTGTGCCCCTTTAGACTTTTTGATGTAGGCATTTAATGCTACGAACTTTCCTCTTAACACTGCTTTTGCTGTATCCCTGAGTTTTTGATAGATTGTGTTACTATCATTCAGTTCAAGGAATTTTTAAATTTTCATCTTGATTTCATTGTTGACCCACTGATCATTCACGAGCAGATTATTTAATTTTCATATATTTGCATGGTTTTGAGGGTTTCTTTTGGAATTGATTTCCAATTTTATTCCACTGTGGTCTGACAGTACTTGATACAATTTTGATTTTCTTAAATTTGTTGAGACTTGTTTTGTGGCCTATCATATGGTCTATCTTGAAGAATGTTCCATATGCTGATGAATATAATGTATATTCCTCAGCTGTTGGGTAGAATGTTCTGTAAATATCTGTTGGTCCATTTGTTCTAGGGTATAGTTTAAGTCCATTGTTTCTTTGTTGACTTTCTGTCTTGATGACCTGTCTAGTGCTTTCAATGGAATACTGAAGTCCCCCACTATTATTGTGTTGCTGTGTATCTCATTTCTTAGGTCTAGTAGTAATTGTTTCATAAATTTGTGAGCTCCAGTGTCAGATGGATATGTATTTAGGATTGTGGTATTTTCCTGTTGGATTAGTCCTTTTATCATTATATAATGTCCCTCTTTTTCCTTTAAACTATTGTTGCTTTAAAGCCTGTTTTGTCTGTGTTAGGTTTTAAGTGCAGGCTTTATGTCCAGCATAAGACCTAAAGAGGCAGGAGACCAGCTTAATGTCAGTGCCCGCCCCTGCTTACAGGCTGGGGCCATCTGTAGGCTTGGACAGGAGGGGTTTGGGGAGACATGGCCTGCTGTCTGGGAAAATATTGATAACATGTTCCCAGGATGAGGCATTTCTGACCCTTGTTGTGGTGGAACGTGGTGTTCCTTGTACTTTCTCCCAGCAGAATATGATAAGAGGCAGGCTATTTCTCATGGCCTGAATCCCTGTGGAATATTTCACTTTAAGCACGGTCTGTGAAATGGCGGGGGACTTACAAAATGGTGCAGATTGGACTTTCTTGCCTTCTACTTTAATATAAAAGGAAGAGGGGCGTTGTTGATTATCTGGCTGTTTCCTGTCGAATTAGGGGCACTGTAACCAGGGTTTGGGTTTTGAAGTAGTGGGTGTTCGACTTTAGAGTTGTTTTCCTGGAAGCGCTGATACTGGACTTAGTGGAGGAGAACGACGGTATCAATGTGTTTCTGGATGACTGCCTGGACAAGGGAGTTCAGCTTTTGGGAGACTGACTGGGCTATGAAGGTGAGTATATATGGGCCAATTGTTAGCTAAGAGCTTGCTCAACATCTATTTCATCTCCTTCTAGTGTACCTTTCTACTCTGCAGAGGCTGGAAAGGCAAAAATGATGGCTAAGGCTTCCTTGCAGGTAAGCTTTCATCCATTTTAAGATTCTGCCTAGTCTTGTTTTCCAATGTGTTGCCTCCTGGAAGCCGCTGATACAGAAGCCTGAGGGAACACACTCCCCCCTACGTCCTTCTCCAACACAGCAGAGCCAGGAAGGACCCGGATGGAAGTTAGGACAAAGAGGCCCAGAATTGGCACAGATACCAACAGACCATTCGTTGAAGAAGAAATCCAAATGGCCATAAGGTGTGTGTAAAAATGCTCAGTTGCACCAACAGTTGTCCTCATCATCGGTCACTCCCATTCACAGCTTTAAGATTCTGGAGGCCAAGAATTTGACTCCCCCCGGATCCATGGTCTGTGGATACCAATGTTCCGACTGGAGACGGGGAGCCCGCGAGACCCGGGTCTCCAGGGTCTGCCCAAGGAAGTTGCTCATGGGAGCAGACCTCTAGAGCAGGATTTGAGGCCAGGCCAAAGAGGTTAGTTACTGATGGGGGCTGCATAAATTGGGAACCTAAACCACAGGCAAATATTCCCCTTTAGGGAGAGAATTCGCCGACATCTATTTAACATCCCTTAATTGTTGAGAGCATCCACTGTGTGCCAGACACTTCGGTACACACAGAAAGAAACCCAGAGGAGGGTAAGATGCCCTTATAGGGAGATCTTTCTCCTGTATTAATAAAAGACACTGTCCCTGTCCGCAGGTTGCTCACAGCCTGGTGGGAGAGACATTGCAACACAATGTGATTGGTGCTGTGAAGAGAGAGAGCACACGGTACTGGGAGAGCTCAGGGCAGGGGGTTGATCCAGTTCCGGGCAGGGCGATGGATTCACAAGACATTTTGGCAAAGGTAGACCCAGCTTCCGTGTTTCCCAGCTCACAAGATCTGTTGTGGGATGTGTTTTTTTTTCCAGAACCCCAGAGATGAAAGGCCTCCTCCCACTGGCTTGGTTCCTGGCTTGTAGTAAGTGCTGGCCCCGTGACCTTCGAATGAACGGTGTCACCTGGGGACATGGGCTATCTTCCAGGTGTGCCTGCTGTGCAAGGAGGCTTGCTGGACCTAAAATCAATGATCGAGAAGGTGACAGGGAAGAACGCCCTGACAAACTACGGCTTCTACGGCTGTTACTGCGGCTGGGGCGGCCGAGGAACCCCCAAGGATGGCACCGATTGGTGAGCTGATCGCTATAACTGCCCTTTAGGCTCCACTCGGGATCTAAGTCTCTTGCACGGACAGGTGCTGTTGGGCGCATGACCACTGCTATGGGCGGCTGGAGGAGAAGGGCTGCAACATTCGCACACAGTCCTACAAATACAGATTCGCGTGGGGCGTGGTCACCTGCGGTAAGGCTGGGGCTTCCCGTTCGGGCCATTGGACCCTCATTCTGCTCTTGGTGTCCTTTTGCAGAGCCCGGGCCCTTCTGCCATGTGAACCTCTGTGCCTGTGACCGGAAGCTCGTCTACTGCCTCAAGAGAAACCTACGGAGCTACAACCCACAGTACCAATACTTTCCCAACATCCTCTGCTCCTAGGCCTCCCCAGCGAGCTCCTCCCAGACCAAGACTTTTGTTCTGTTTTTCTACAACACAGAGTACTGACTCTGCCTGGTTCCTGAGAGAGGCTCCTAAGTCACAGACCTCAGTCTTTCTCGAAGCTTGGCGGACCCCCAGGGCCACACTGTACCCTCCAGCGAGTCCCAGGAGAGTGACTCTGGTCATAGGACTTGGTAGGGTCCCAGGGTCCCTAGGCCTCCACTTCTGAGGGCAGCCCCTCTGGTGCCAAGAGCTCTCCTCCAACTCAGGGTTGGCTGTGTCTCTTTTCTTCTCTGAAGACAGCGTCCTGGCTCCAGTTGGAACACTTTCCTGAGATGCACTTACTTCTCAGCTTCTGCGATCAGATTATCATCACCACCACCCTCCAGAGAATTTTTACGCAAGAAGAGCCAAATTGACTCTCTAAATCTGGTGTATGGGTATTAAATAAAATTCATTCTCAAGGCTAATAAAAACCACATTGGCATTTTCCTCTGCTGTGGGGGATCGCTGGTGCCTCTTTCTCTGCCACTGGGGCAATAAACCCAAAGATGTCTACATTATCTCCGAAACAGAAGGGAAGATTAGTAAATGCAGGGTTTTCTGGGATGAGCTTCAGGCTTTCTCTTGGGCTAATTTTCTTACACCTTGGGGTCCTCTCCAGTATTGGGTCTCATTCTTCCTCGATGGGGTCAGGGAAAGATAACTGGTGATTATGCCAGCTTCAGCTTCCAGGCCAGAGAGGGTGGCATTCAAATCCCAGTGCTGGCTTCTTCAGCTGTGTGGTCTTGGACCCGTTACTGAACCTCTTTGACTTTCAGTCTCTTTGAGAAATAAACTGTCTTGTTCCTTGCAATGTAAAATGAGACTTCTAAAGCCCACCTTGATGCTGATATGGAGAATGCTGAGGTTCTAGGATTTCACACAGCAGGAATTTTTTTTTAATAGGTGTCAGCTGTGGGGTTTATTTTTTACAAAGTAAGGACATTAAAAAAACCAACCCGTCTATCAATTCATAAAAGAAAGGATGTTCTGATACCAAGACTGAAAGAAGAAAGGATGTATTCCAAAACAAAGGAACATCCTTCCAAGAAAGGACCTATGGCTTCTTTATTCCGACATACCCCAAAATAACTGCATGATAAATAGGTCTATATTTAAAAAGCTCTAGTGTCGAATGTTTTCAAAATAAAATTTAATTTTATGAGATTACCCTGAATGCACCAGTGCTTTAGAAAAGTTTGATTTAGA